AAAAGGTGGTTAAGTTTTGGATTTTTGTTCCACAAGTCTGACAAGGCACAAAAACACAAAACACGAAAATTAAAAAGCAATCTAATAAATAAAAATGCAAAAATCATAGTCTATAGGCTGGGCGCAGCAGCTCACGCCTATAATTCCAGCACTTTGGGAGGCTAAGGCAGTAGGGTCTTGAGCTCAGGAGTTTGAGACCAGCCTGGGCAAAATAGCAAGGCCCCACCTCTATTAAAAGTAAAAAACTTAAAAAAAAAAAAAAAAGAAAGAAAGAAAGAAAAAGAAAAAAGGAAAAGAAATAGCTAGGTGTGGTGGTGTGTGCCTGTAGTCCCAGCTACTTGGGAGGCTGAGGACGGAGGATCGCTTGAGCCGGGAGGTTGAGGCTGCAATGGGCTGAGACTGCTGCACTGCACTCCTGACTGGATGACAGAGTGAGACCCTGTCTAAAACAAACAAACAAAAAAGGATATTAGCAAAGAGATGACAATGTATTCGAGGACTGACTTGTTGAGGGCATGGCGTTGAACCCTCAGCATCTTTCCCGTTGGCCTAGCAGCCTTGTAGTCAGATTTTACAGACGTCTCGCGTGCCTAAACCAACCAGGGTCATTCCGTCCCCGTCACAGAGACTTGTTCAAATAGCTCAAGCCCATCAGCATACGGTGTTAACCTGGCCACAGAGGTGATTCAACCAGCTAGAAGTTCAGTCCTTTTGCGGAGAATCAGCAAACGCTACAAATCAGGGCTTTCCTCCCTGAAAAGTCTGGTTGTTAAGACATTCACCAGCACACCACCTCGACTTAGGCCGTTCCCTTTTGCCCTTTGCCTTTCGAGGCATGCTTTTTCCGGACTGTGTTGCAATTAACCATTTCTCGTTGGTCCGTCCTGGTGTTACAGGCGCACTGGAATGAACGCAGACCCTTCTCTCCTCCCGGCCGGGGCCAGGAGGAGGGGTGGGGCGGGGCCTCTGACGCGGTCCCCGCCCCACCGTAGCGACGCCGCGGTCCGCCGGATCTCCAGCGCTCAGTCCGCGCCGCAGGTGGTGCTTGTCTGCAGAGTCATGACCTGTAAGTGGCGCGGCCGCGCGCTGCAGCTCGAGTGATAGCTGTTTTCTTTTGTCTTTGTTCTCAGCTTTCCGCTTGGCCCTCATCCAGCTTCAGATTTCTTCCATCAAATCAGATAACGTCACTCGCGCTTGTAGCTTCATCCGGGAGGCAGCAACGCAAGGAGCCAAAATAGTTTCTTTGCCGGTCAGTATGGGAGCAGCCATTCTGTTCTAGCCATCTTTTTTTTTCTCTGCCAATATTTTTCTAGGAATGCTTTAATTCTCCATATGGAGCGAAATATTTTCCTGAATATGCAGAGAAAATTCCTGGTGAATCCACACAGAAGCTTTCTGAAGTAGCAAAGGAATGCAGCATATATCTCATTGGAGGTAACTTCCTACCCACAAGGTATAATGACCTATTCTTATGGTATGTTTCTTCTCTCAATGAAAGGCTCTATCCCTGAAGAGGATGCTGGGAAATTATATAACACCTGTGCTGTGTTTGGGCCTGATGGAACTTTACTAGCAAAGTATAGAAAGGTAAGTAGGAAGTGTGGCATAAGAATTTGTTAAGAGGTAACCAAATCCATTATTTGTGATGCAGATCCATCTGTTTGACATTGATGTTCCTGGAAAAATTACATTTCAAGAATCTAAAACATTGAGTCCGGGTGATAGTTTCTCCACATTTGATACTCGTATGTACCAGATAAGTTTGCCTCTTTAGCAATTTTCATTTGTGCATTTTCTGTTTGGAAACAGCTTACTGCAGAGTGGGTCTGGGCATCTGCTACGACATGCGGTTTGCAGAGCTTGCACAAATCTACGCACAGAGAGGTGAGGCAGTGTAATAGCTGTGTTATGTGGGTATCCACTGTTCTTTGGCTTTTCTCTCCCCAAGGCTGCCAGCTGTTGGTATATCCAGGAGCTTTTAATCTGACCACTGGACCAGCCCATTGGGAGTTACTTCAGCGAAGCCGGTAAGAAAGGAACCATATATTCAAGCCTCTCGCGATTTACCTCTTTCCTGTCTATTGACTACAGGGCTGTTGATAATCAGGTGTATGTGGCCACAGCCTCTCCTGCCCGGGATGACAAAGCCTCCTATGTTGCCTGGGGACACAGCACCGTGGTGAACCCTTGGTGAGTAAGGCTAAGTGAGAATAGGCTCAGTCAATCCACTCATTCTCTTCTGCATCTTTTTCAGGGGGGAGGTTCTAGCCAAAGCTGGCACAGAAGAAGCAATCGTGTATTCAGACATAGGTAAGATTTTCCTGGGCATGGTTTAGGTCTCTTTATTAATAGTGCACTTTCCTGTTTTTTGCAGACCTGAAGAAGCTGGCTGAAATACGCCAGCAAATCCCCGTTTTTAGACAGAAGCGATCAGACCTCTATGCTGTGGAGATGAAAAAGCCCTAAAGTTTATGTTTCTAATGTGTCACAGAATAGGACGATATGATTCTACAACATAATCAACTCCCTATTAAATTCTTTAATGAAGATTTTTTTTTTAATTCGGCCTTGTCCTTCCTAGGTTCTCTATTGAGATGAGAAAGCCTCATTATGCTGACATTTTCCACGCCACATTAAATAGTTAAAAAGGATGCAGCCTGGAGCCAGAGAGCAGAAAGCTGGGCTGGTTCTGAAGCTTCTTCCATACTTAAGTTGCCTCCAAGCAGTTTGTGAAAGTATCAGATCTTGGTATCCTGGTGATTGATTCACCTAATATAAATATATTTGTGTCATGAACCTCTTATCCCGTTGCTGGAGTTGTAATCTCCATCATCTAGAAAACGTGGTCTGGTGCTATTCTTTTCCAAGCAGTACCTTGAAGTTCCATTTTTGGTTCATGAGTAGCTATAGAACGCAAGGTGATACATCTTTGGTGTTTGCCAGAGAAGTTGGCAGCCCCACCCCTCCTACCAGCCTTTGCACTCTTCAAATTTAAAAAGGAGCTACTTATCAACCCCAGGCCCTTCTGGTCTTAGAGGAAGGACTGGGCCAACAAAGAGCACCATGGGAGAATGGCAGTGGTGGCATTTAGTGAAGACAATTTAGTATGAATGTCTGCAAAAGATTTTTTTGATAGCGTTGAGTGTCTGAAAGTCCCATTATTTTTCTTTTTTCTTTTTCCCCAGTAACACTTTCTAGCTCCACGGATAAGGAATCACTGAACCTAGTAGTTCTTAGACAGCTTGGTTTGAGAATCCTTTTGCGGTTAAAAATTAGGGACTGAGCCAGGCGCAGTAGCATGCGCCTGTAGTCCTAGCCACATTGGAGGCTGAGGTAGGAGGATCCCTTGAGTCCACAAGTTTGAGTTCAGCCAGAGACCCTATCTCACTATATATATGTATCTCAAAGACTTCAATGGGTTTTTGCTTACATGGGCCAGTAATTGTTGAACAACCAGCTATTTGAGAAAAAGCCCTGATTTTGCTGCTTTTCATGGTGTAAATACTTAACCATGGCTGAGTTTGAGCTATCTGCATGACACCTCTAAACACAGAGTTGGGAATAGATGTGCACAATCAGCTCTGGGGAGCTGGTGCAATCCTGCCCTAGCACACCACTGGTTTAAGATAGATATATCATATAGATATTTACCATTTACCATATTGGAAAGTAAAATGGAGAAAAATTTAAAACACAAGATACATGAGCACACATTCCATTAGCTATTAAGGTGATGGACACGGTGTCCAAATGACACGGTGTCATTTAACTTCTGGAAAACAACACTGTGTACTGAGAACAAGAGAAAGACAAATGACTTTTTTAAATTAAGTTTTTAATTTACAATTGATGCATAATTTTACTTTAAAAAAATAAGTGTGCAATTTGGTAAACTTTGACATATACAGCTATAAACCACTCCAATCAAGATAACATATTTACCACCCCCAACAGTTTCCATGTGCTGTATTATAATCCCTCTGGCTAGTCCTTTGTCAATCACTGATAAATTTTATTACTATAGATTAGCTTGCATTTTCTAAAATTATATAAAAATGAAATCATGCCATTAGTGCTTTTTCTGTATGTCTTCTTTCACTCAAAATCACTTGGAACTCAAAATTACTTCTTTCACTCAAAATCACTCAAAATTACATACTCTGTATGTCTTCTTTCACTCAAAATTACTTCTTTCATTTTTAGACGGAAGCATTTAGACCTCAAAATTACTTGGAGATTCATCTGGTATGTGCATTAATAATTCATAATTCATTCCTTTTTTATTGCTGAGTAGTATACAATTTGTTTATCCATTTATCTGCTGTTGGAGATTTGGGCTATTTCCAGATTTTGGCTGTTGCAAAAAAGCAACCTCACAGATCCTTTTAAAGGATGTCAGGTGCTTTCAGGTAACCCTAGACTATAGTACCACTGCTCTCTATCCTAGCAGGCACACTGAAAGTTAAACCTTGTAATAGTGCGAAATCATTTTCTTTTTTAAAAATATATTTTCTTACTTTTATATATTTTACTCAATCTCATGACAGATTACATTTTCTTTTTTAAATAGAAAGTCTTACTGTAAAGCCCACATCTGTATAAAAAAATGAAAGAATGATCTGGTTGATGTGGATGTGTGGAACCTAGGAACCTTCTCTTGGATTTTCTCTTATTCCCCAAAAAACTTCATTTCCTCTAAAGAGCTGCTCAGAAGTTTGAAAACCAGTGGACAAGCCATCCTAGCTGTCTTGATGCTAGAGAAGCAAAGACGCTTTACAGAGATGTAGCATTCCTGTAACAGGTAAGGCAGGTGGATGCTAAACTTTTTACATTTCTTTTTTTTTTTTTTTTTTTTTTGAGACAGAGTCACGCTGTCGCCCAAGCTGGAGTGCAGTGGCATGATCTTGGTTCACTGCATCCTCTACCTCCTTGGTTGAAGCAATTCTCAGGCCTCAGCCTCCTAAAAGTAGCTGAGACTACAGGCACGTGCCACCATGCCTGGCTAATTTTTGTGTTTTTAGTAGAGATGGGGTTTCACCATCTTGGCCAGGCTGGTCTTGAACTCCTGACCTCAAGTGATCCACCTGCCTTAGCCTCCCAAAATGCTAGGATTAGAGGCGTGAGCCACCGCGCCCGGCCTAATTTTTGTATTTTTAGTAGAAATGGGGTTTCACCATGTTGGCCAGTCTGATCTCGAACTCCTGGCCTCAAGTGATCCACCAGCCTTGGCCTCCCCAAAGTGTTGGGATTACAGACGTGAGCCACGGCACCCAGCCTTTTGTTTGTTTTTGTTTTTATGTATTTCATTAAATGAATTGTCCTTTTAGTGGTATATCAGGAGATCTTGCCTTCTGGTACTCTTGAAAAATATGAAAAGAAACAACTGAAGTAGGCATCTCCTATAATTAGTATGTAGCATTTTATTCTCAGAAAATGTGTGGTAACCTGGCCCTGGATTTTACCTTTTTGCAAAGTGATATCCGAATAAAATGAACACTAGATTCCCACTTGGAGTGGAAGAACATTGCAGTTGAGGCCTTGGGTAAGTTTTAACTGCCATACCCCTGTACTCCCCGACTTTCTAATGAATTAGACAATGATGTTTTATTTTTGTTTTTTGTTTTTGCATAATACTTTGAAGTCTGCTATCACAAGTTGTGAACCTCTATCTCTTGCAGTTTAGGTAAGGCAACACATTTAATGAATTCACATTTAAGTGAATTCCTCACAGGGATGACGACCTCTGTTGAAATAGGTCAGGATGTGCAGTTTGTGGTGAAAGTTCTACTTGACTTTGACCTAGCTGTTTGAAGCTGAGAGCTAACAGATAATAAGTGTTGCACTGGTTGCAAATGAATAAATAAGTAACATTATGGGGTTTTAAATGACCAAGGAGTAGATTGTGACATCGACTGGGTATTTAGGGAAGGACTCCTTCCTGATACCAAAAGTTAGGTCTGTGCAAAGTACACCAAGTGGAAAAAAGTTTAGACAAGAGTTTAGGTTTCAAGATAAATGTTCTGCTCTATTGGCACTGGTTTTAAGTCTTTTGTGCTACTTTTTAGGCATTGCTGTGTAAGTTTTGGTGGTGCGTGGGTACAATGAAGCCAGGAGGGATAGAAAGGGAAATGATGTGTGTGCTGCAGGCTAAACAGGGGCTCTTCCTTATGCCTCATAACCACCTGTGTGTGACAGTTTCACATTTCCTATCAAATTATTATCTTCATTCATTTCTACTTGTGAATGAAGTTCGGAGACTAAGAAAAAGCCAGCTGTTGGAATAGAAAGCACTTTAGGATAAAATGGTCTTGTTAAAATCACCAATTAAAAAGTTAAGCCCCTGATGTACAAATAACTAAAACACATACATACAAAGACAGTGCTTCTTGTTCAATGATTTACTTCACAGCTGATTCATAATCAAATGAACAAGAATCTGCAAGAACAGAACATGGTGGGCAGGGTCCAGTAATTCCAAATGTTGTCATCCTAGCTCTTCCTGAAGCATATTGAATCCTCCAAGTATATCCCGTTGTGCTAACTAGGCTTTAAGTCTTTTGTCTGTAGATTCATTCTCAAAGTTTCTCCCTCAGAACAAAGAGCACGCCATCCTGTAAAGTACTCTTCCTGATTTTTTTTCACCCAATTTCTTAGTTTCTTTCAATTGCTTTTCAGACCCCGGCAGGCAGATTCTGCCCTCATCTGTCCAGTGACACTCTTCTGGCAGATTACTAAAGACCGATTTGTAGACCTGTCCATGTGGCCTCTCTCAACACCATTGGTGTGACCTTGCTCATACTGCCTCTCTCACCACTTAACATTGTCCCTTAGATGTTAAAGGCCCTTATATTAATAGTTTTATTTTAGCTCCTTTACATTTTATTTTGTCCTGAGGAATCTCAGCTACATGCATGGTCTTCAATATATGCCGATAATTCTCATTCACATAGCTCTCCTGTTGGCTTTTCCCCACTCGTTTAAAAACAACCACTTCACTTTGCTGGACTCTACCTTGAATGCCTCATTTTCAGCTCACACTCATGCTGTGCCTTTATTTAGATTTGTTGTGGTTGTTTCCCCACATTCTGGAAGCTCCTTACCTAAATCCTGTTTATTCCTTAATGCTTAGCACAATTTATTACTCTTGTTTCCATGGCACTACATTGTACTTCTGTTTTAGAGACTACCTTCCTCTGAAGCATATGACAGGTTCATTTACTATCCAGCCCACCAAAACTCAGTTTTTGAGCTCCTCTATGTTCATCTTTTTATGGCTAACCCTCACCATCATGAGTGCTTAGTAAATGTTGAGTTGGAATGAATTTATTCCTACAGGTTGCACTTGCTCTCTCACCAAGTGTTCTGGCCAAATAATTCTGGAATGATTTCCTTACCTTAAGGGAGTCTGATCTGGGAAGAGCCTGGGACGTGATGTAACTTCATATGCTGTAGAGCTGAATATTCATTTACTTAAGATCTTAGCTCCATTAGAAAGCAGTGAAAGCAGTGTTAATTCAGAGGCCGGGTATGGTGGCTCACGCCTGTAATCCCAGCACTTTGGGAGGCCAAGATGGGCAGATCACTTAAGGTCAGGAGTTCAAGACCAGCCTGGCCAACATGGCAAAACCCCATCTCTACTAAAAATACAAAAATTAGCCGGGTGTGGTGGCACATGCCTGTGATCCCAGCTACTCGGGAGGGTAAGGCAGGAGGAGGTTACAGTGAGCCAAGATCACACCACTGTACTCCTGGGCAACAGAGTTAAACTGTATCAAAAAAAAAATGCAGTATTGATTTAGAGCTAAGGTCACCTGATGCTCAGGCCAGTAATTTCTCCCTGCATCATGCTGTTGTCTAAGGCAGACACTGTAAAGCTCTACACTGCTGAAAAACTAAGCTTGAGATGCATAAAAGAACACATAGAGATGGGGAGTCAGTTCTCCATACATTTTGTGAGTAGAGGCATTGGTGTTTTGTTCCAAACTATCCAATCGAGAATGTTCATATAATGACAGCTTTGGAAGGTAGAGACTATCTTCCTCTGGATCATAGGACAGGTTTGTTTACTATCTGATACAGTCAAAATAGTGTTTCCCTCTAATGCGAAAGTCAGGCCAGTTTGCTTGTGACCTCATTAGATTTGGGCTGTGACGCAAACCCACTGCATGTGCAGTATCCACCTAGCTTGCCCTGTGTCACTCCCATGGGATCTGTGGCTCAAACTCATGTTGCTTGCTATGTTCTAAATAATTAAGTCTGTTGTCTGACCCAGGAGTCTCATGTCTTCTGCCAGCATTCAGAAAACTAGTTTTCAAGAAGGGTAACATCTTAGACCTTTTACAGCTCTTGACACAGAGCAATATTGAGAAATAAAATCAGGTAAAAGTTATTTAATATAGCAGTTCATAATTTAGGCCATGGATCATCTCTGCAGAGAATCCTACCATGCTGCATTCTTGCTTTAAACCTTTCGCCCTCTAAAACAATGCCCAAGAGCCAATGTTAGTCATGGTCTTCCTGTATTTGCTCTAGGTAAGCTGTTTCATAGCCTTCCAGGACAACACTTGCACAGGTTATCTTTAAGCACCAACAAAAGAAATGGAGAAATTTGAGCCATGTATCCTGAGCTCTGAAAGGCAGCAATCATCTTGACCCCAAGCATACACCATGTTCAGCTTCCTCCCCTTGGCCAGGTACCACAGCTACTTCTATCCCAGTGATCAGCAGGCCCTCCAGCATGAAGACCTTTGAGAAGGATCTATAGCTGTCAACTCCTAATATGATTTGTGCACTATCACCTTGAAGTAAACCAGACTAGTTATTTTCATGCTAAGAGTCTGAAAACAGTGCCTTCTTTCTGATGTC